ATGCTGCGTCCTCTCAGTCTGGAGCTGTAAAGGAATTCAAAGATGACTGAGTATTCACCCCTACTTCAGGAAGACGACAGTCCCCGGATAAAGGCTCTTGTCTTCTCCAGGGAATGTATCTCTGACCCACCACACAGTGCTTAAAAGAAGACTGGTGACAGTGGAGACTCAGATTAATTCATTCAGTGAATAAATGAACACTAAAGTACAGGACATGGACTCTGAGAAGAGAGGTTGCTATAGTCCCACGTGTTGCTGAATGAAAAGACCTGAGCCTTGTACCGGTGTCAGTCTTTACCACCCAAGTAAGCAAAATTAGATGTGCCCAGGACTTAAAACCTATGATGTTGCAGGACAAAAACTTACCTGAGACATGGCTAACGCGCACTGCGCTGGAACCGTGTCCTGAATAGTGACCAGGTCCTGGAAATGCAGAGCTAAGGAGAAGGAAGAAAACTTCAAAGACGAGATTCTCGAACCCACTGCCACCCATTTTCAACCATGTTCCTAACAAACTCCAAAAACGACAGATTTCACTGTCAAAAGAAAACAGTTTAGCGTGCAGCTCTGGTTCCTAAAAATGTAACTGGGCTTTTTTCAATGCCCCAGTGGCCTACTCTGGGATAGAACCATTCACACAAAGAGTAATTTTAATAATGTCCTCTGTGTACACAAACGCCAACACACTGATCACGCGAGCATTCTTGTAAGGCACCCGCCACCTCCAAACTCAGGCCCGGACGCCAGCGCTGACCTGAACGGATCCCTGGGCCTCTGGCCATTCAGCCGCCCACTCCTCCCCGGAGCGCCTCTGAGACGGACCGCCCCGACGCAACACAAACCTCATAATGGCCCAGCCTCCGCGTGGCGCTGGGAAAAATACTGCCCAAGAAAGGAGAAACGGCGACGCTGCCCACCCAGGTCTCCCTGGAGCCCGCCGACCTGAAGCAGCGGCCGCACCGCGTATGCGCCCGGGTGGTTTCTGGGAGTAGGCGAGGACTCGCAGTGCGCATGTGCAGCCCCCACGGCCCCGCTCCCAGTGACCGGAATGCAGAGGCGTACATGGCTAAGAGACGAGCTACCTGGGACACAAAGTACGCGTGCGTATTGACGCCCCGTAGGGCCTATAGCAATACTCCACTGGCTCTTATGTCCTAGGATGAGAACCACAAGCATGAGAACATGAGGATAAATACACTTTGGGGAAAAAGAAAACAGACAGAGGCAGCAGAGAAGGAAGACGAGAAGAAGAGAAAAAGAGAAGTAGGAAGAGGATGAATTCATTTCGCTTATCTGGCAAATGTGTAATCTGAGTAATAGAGGTGAGTGTTTCTAAGAGGATGCTGTTCAGAGACAATTGCGCACCCCTTGGTTATGTTGTTACAGATGGTGCAATGCTGGGCCACAGAGCTTGCCCCAGGTCCCCAAGCAAAGTCAGTGGCACTGCCTGGACTGGAAGTTCATCCCCATCCATTTTCACGTGCGGAGTCTCAGGGCTCAGTAAAGAACCATGATTGACGGAGGTCACACAGCAACTGGTATGACAGGGACAGGTTTCCGGAATTCCAGTGTCTTAACACCAAAGCCTGTAGTATTTCTCAGAGAGAACAACACCACTGCTCGTGTGTGCTCAGAAGAAAGTTTAGTGGTCGTAACATCCAATACATCCAACCTGCAGATCAATACACAAAGACCCTGGAGGAAGGTGGGGCGGTAACTTGTCCAAATCTCCAAAGAAAAGGTAAGAATGGTGATCATCAAAGCCGCTGACATTCTCAGAGACTGATTAAAAAATTCTCCACTAGATATGGCTGCAAATTGCACATCCTCATGGAGTCTAGGAGAATCCTGCAACAGACCTGGGTTGGAGCTGCCACGGTCTATGGCATCCTCAGAAACTCAACTTGGAAATCACGACGTGGACCCTGAGATTTCTCACGTGAACTTCAGGATGTTCAGCTGCCCGAAGGAGTCGGACCCCATCCAGGCTCTGAGGAAACTCACTGAGCTGTGCCATCTGTGGCTGAGGCCCGACCTCCACACCAAAGAGCAGATCCTGGACATGCTGGTGATGGAGCAGTTCATGATCTCCATGCCCCAGGAGCTCCAGGTCTTAGTCATGATGAACGGTGTGCAGAGCTGCAAAGACCTGGAGGACCTGCTACGAAATAACAGAAGACCCAAGAAATGGGTGAGTGGGACCCTCGTGATTGGTGCAGGGAAGGTGAGTCTGATTGTCTTTTTTCTCTCTACAGTCTGTGGTCACCTTCCACGGAAAGGAATATATTGTGCAGGACTCAGATATCGAGATGGCTGAAGCCCCCTCCAGTGTCAGAGATGATCTGAAAGACGTGTCCAGCCAACGGGCCTCCTCGGTGAACCAGATGCGTCCAGGGGAAGGCCAGGCCCACCGAGAGCTGCAGATCCTGCCCAGGGTCCCTGCATTGTCCAGGAGGCAGGTGAGTGTGTGAGGCCTTGGTGTCTGGGCAGAAGCAGTCATTACTCTTGGTTTTTCCTCTTCAGGGAGAGGACTTTCTGCTACACAAGAGTATTGACGTAACAGGTGACCCAAAGTCTCTGAGACCCAAGCAGACCTTGGAGAAGGATCTGAAGGAAAACAGGGAAGAGAACCCAGGACTGACATCCCCAGAGCCTCAGCTTCCAAAGAGTCCCAGTGAGTATGAAGACTTGGATCCACAGGGGTTAATTAACTGTGTGTGTGGAATCCCTTCTTCCAGCAGATCTGGTGAGAGCAAAGGAGGGGAAGGACCCCCCAAAAATAGCCTCTGTGGAAAATGTGGATGCTGACACACCTTCTGCCTGCGTTGTGGAGAGAGAAGCTTCGACTCACAGCGGGAACAGAGGAGACGCTCTGAATCTGAGCAGTCCCAAAAGAAGCAAACCAGATGCCTCCTCCATTTCCCAAGAAGAGCCTCAAGGAGAAGCCACACCTGTGGGCAACAGAGAATCCCCGGGACAAGCTGGGATGAATTCAATTCATTCCCCAGGCCCTGCGAGCCCAGTCAGTCACCCGGATGGCCAAGAAGCCAAGGCACTGCCGCCCTTTGCATGTGACGTGTGCGAGAAGAGGTTTACGTGTAATTCCAAGCTAGTCATCCACAAGAGATCACACACAGGCGAGAGACTCTTTCAATGTAATCTCTGTGGGAAGCGCTTCATGCAGCTTATTAGCCTCCAATTTCACCAGCGAACCCACACTGGCGAGAGGCCCTACACGTGTGACGTCTGCCAGAAGCAGTTCACCCAGAAGTCCTACTTGAAGTGTCACAAGAGAAGCCACACAGGGGAGAAGCCCTTCGAATGTAAAGACTGCAAGAAAGTTTTCACCTACAGGGGGAGCCTGAAGGAGCACCAGCGCATCCACTCCGGAGAGAAACCCTACAAATGTTCCAAGTGTCCAAGAGCCTTCAGTCGGCTGAAATTGTTAAGACGCCACCAGAAAACACATCCAGAAGCTACTTCTCAGTGATTGCATAATCCGGTCTATGCCTTCTGCACCAAGAAGAAGTGAATGATATTTTTCATCAATGTTATCAGATGACATTTGACACATGCAAGGGCGTCTGACACACAGAGGGAGTGCCCTAGATATGAATTGCCAGGATGTTTGAGTAAATATGTGTCCTCCCCACTGAGCTTTGTTTTCTGTTTCATTATGTCCATTGTTTTCTTATAGGTTTATTTTGGTTTGTGTTGCTGTTCTTCCAATAAACGATCATCTTATTAGTTTTCAATATTGTATAACGGAAAACTGAGTTTCCTGATTGACATGG